GAAAAAAAAGCGGAGGGACTTGTTTTCCTCACACCGGGTCCCTCACGCTGCGTTACTAGCCAGGCAGTCCCCCAGCCTTAACCCTAAGTCCCCAACACCCTTTCCCTCCTTCCTCCCCACAACACCTGGTGTCCCCAAGCCCCGCCCCTCCCCAGGCCCCGCCCCCTCGGCTCCCCGCCGCGTCCAGAGCCACCCCATTCAGAAAGTCACAGGTCCCCCTGCCGGGAAGGGCGCCAACGTCCGGGCAGCCCTCCAGGGCCTTCCCAGCCTCCCACCCGCCCCCACCGGGGACGCCCACCCCCTACCCGCGTCCGGTGCCTGCCGTGCCCGCTCCGGGAAGAGTCGCGGGGAGCGGTCCCAGGAGGGGCGGCGGCCAGTCCGGGGTCCCAGATGGCCGGGGCCCCAGCTCTTTGGGTTTGCCCACGCCCGGGGCGCGAAACTCCGGAGTCCCAGAGCCGCGGCGCCCTCCCCGGAGGCGCAGGGACCTCCTCCCCCCGCCGCCGTCCTGCCTACGCTAGGAAACCGGACCCTCCCTCCCGGCTCCGGTTTCCCGAAAACTCCTGACTTGCAGATGCTAAGAATGGCTTCCTAGACCCTGTCCCTCCCCTCCCTGCTTCATGCCAGAGCTCTGGCCCGCAGCCCTTACCCCCTTGAGACCCTCAGTCTCTTCCTCTTCCTTCTCCCGGGACCCAGGCGTCCAGGCGCTCGTCCTTTCTAGGGAACCCAAGAATCTGGGACCCCAGTTGCTTCTGCTCCCAGACTCAGGGGTCCAAGCACCCAGTCCCCTCCTCCCTGAGATTCTGGAGTCCGAGCCCCAGCCCCCTCCTCCCTCAGACCCAGGTGTCCGAGCCCCAGCCCCTCCTCCCTGGGGACCTGGCTCTCAGCCATCTCCCTAGGTCCAGCTGTTATTTCTCGCCCTTTAGAACATGCGGGCGGAATGTGGGGCGGCCCTGTGGTCTGATGTCTCCCGGAGCCTTCTGGGAGTCTCAGGACTCATTAAAAGGCTCCCCTTAGGGGCCCACCTGTCCTCCCTAGGGCCTAGCGGGACGCGGCTGCGGTCAGAGGAGCAGGAGGAGGTCCCCCGACATGCCTGAGGCAAAACCAGGTGGCGCCAGGACCCCCTCCCTGTGTGGGGATATGCTCAACTATGACTGTCCCCTACCTTACAGCGGCCAAAAAGGCCCCCAAAGGCAAAGATGCCCCCAAAGGAGCCCCCAAGGAGGCTCCCCCTAAGGAGGCTCCTGCAGAGGCCCCCAAAGGTGAGGAGGTGCTCCCTCGGGCTCAACCGACCACCTCCTCATCCTAATCCTGTCCCCTGAACAGAAGCCCCACCCGAGGACCAGTCCCCGACTGCAGAGGAGCCCACCGGCGTTTTCCTGAAGAAGCCGGACTCCGTCTCAGTGGAGACTGGTGAGGGGAACCCGGGGGAGGAGGGGCTGCGGTCCCACTCTACCCTGTCACTCACCCCATGTAGGGAAGGACGCAGTGGTCGTGGCCAAGGTGAACGGGAAGGAGCTCCCAGACAAACCGACCATCAAGTGGTTCAAGGGGAAGTGGCTGGAGCTGGGCAGCAAGAGTGGCGCCCGCTTCTCCTTCAAGGAGTCCCACAACTCCGCCAGCAATGTGAGGACCCCGTGGGCCAGAGGGCTGGTGGACCGTGCACCCACACCCCCGGCCCTGGACCCAGGTGTACACCGTGGAGCTGCACATTGGGAAGGTGGTACTGGGGGACCGTGGGTATTACCGCCTCGAGGTCAAAGCCAAGGACACCTGTGACAGCTGTGGCTTCAACATCGATGTGGAGGGTATGCTGGTGGGGGATGCGGGAGCAAAGGGTTCACCTTCCCTTCTCTCATCACCTCTCCCCAGCACCCCGTCAGGATGCCTCTGGGCAGAGTCTAGAAAGCTTCAAGCGTACGTAAGTGACCCCAGGCCCTTACCAGGGTCCCATCAAGACTCACATGCCCTCTCAATGGCCACAGGAGTGAAAAGAAGTCGGATACTGCAGGTGAGCTGGATTTCAGTGGCCTGTTGAAGAAGAGGTGAGCCCCGGACTTGGCACAGAGAGGGGAGATGATGGCCCCTGTCCGTTCCCCCACCCGCCAGGGAGGTGGTGGAGGAGGAGAAGAAGAAGAAAAAGAAAGATGACGATGACCTAGGCATCCCCCCGGAGATTTGGGAGCTCCTGAAAGGGGCAAAGAAGAGCGAGTACGAGAAAATCGCCTTCCAGTATGGCATCACCGACCTCCGGGGCATGCTGAAGCGGCTGAAAAAGGCTAAGGTCGAGGTCAAGAAGAGTGCAGGTCAGCCCTGGTCTGGGGGGAGCTGGGCCCTGCCTCCATCCCCTTTGCATGCCTCAATCTTCAGCATTCACAAAGAAGCTGGATCCAGCCTACCAAGTGGACAGAGGCAACAAGATCAAGTTGATGGTAGAGATCAGCGACCCAGACCTGACCCTCAAGTGGTTCAAGAACGGCCAGGAGATCAAACCAAGCAGCAAGTATGTGTGGGGTGGGCAGTCCCTGCACCGGGCGCCCTGGTTTGAGGTGAGACTTTTGAATCAGGTACGTGTTTGAGAACGTTGGTAAGAAGCGAATTCTTACCATCAACAAGTGCACGCTGGCGGATGACGCTGCCTATGAAGTAGCTGTCAAGGATGAGAAGTGTTTCACCGAGCTCTTCGTCAAAGGTGAGGCTGGAATTCAGAACTGAGCCTGGAGAAACGACTGACCTCCTGTCCCCCTGCCCCACAGAACCTCCAGTCCTAATTGTCACACCTCTTGAGGACCAGCAGGTGTTTGTGGGTGACCGGGTGGAAATGGCAGTGGAGGTGTCAGAAGAGGGTGCCCAGGTGATGTGGTAAGTGACCCTTGATCCCTGATCTCCATACACTCACATCCCGTTCTGTGTCTCACCCACCTAGGATGAAAGATGGTGTGGAACTGACTCGGGAGGATTCCTTCAAGGCCCGGTACCGCTTCAAGAAGGACGGGAAGCGCCACATCCTCATCTTCTCAGACGTGGTCCAGGAGGACAGGGGTCGCTATCAGGTCATAACCAATGGCGGCCAGTGTGAGGCCGAGCTGATTGTGGAAGGTATGGGGCCTCCAGGTAGGGCACGGGCTGCATGACGGCTCCTTGTCTTTCTCTCCCTGACCAGAGAAACAGCTGGAGGTCCTGCAGGACATCGCGGATCTGACGGTGAAGGCCTCAGAACAAGCTGTGTTCAAGTGCGAGGTGTCTGATGAGAAAGTGACGGGCAAGTGGTATAAGAATGGGGTCGAGGTGCGGCCCAGCAAGAGGATCACCATTTCCCATGTAGGCAGGTGAGGAGTGGGCTGCAGAAGTGGCTGGGGGTTTCGAGCCCTACCCTGCTCCCCCACCCCTTAGGTTCCACAAGCTGGTGATCGATGACGTCCGCCCCGAGGATGAGGGAGACTACACGTTTGTGCCTGACGGCTACGCCCTGTCGCTCTCGGCCAAGCTCAACTTCCTGGGTGAGGATGCCCCTTCCTCCTTCCCTGGGGGCGACCTAACTGTCCAGTCTTCTTTGTCTTGCAGAAATCAAGGTGGAGTACGTTCCCAAGCAAGGTGAGCACCACGGGCTGCGCTGGGAGCGGGTCCCAGGGTCCCTGTATCTCTTCTGTGCCACCAGAGCCACCAAAGATCCACTTGGATTGCTCGGGGAAGACCTCAGAGAATGCGATTGTGGTTGTGGCTGGAAACAAGCTGAGGCTTGACGTGTCCATCACAGGGGAGCCCCCTCCCGTCGCTACCTGGCTGAAGGGAGATGAGGTGGGTTGGGGCCGCCCCTCTGTCCTCACTCCGGGGTGCAAGGCCATCTGGTGGCTGCGTTCAGGTATTCACGACCACCGAGGGCAGGACCCGCATCGAGAAGCGGGTGGACTGCAGCAGCTTTGTGATTGAGAGTGCGCAGCGGGAAGACGAGGGCCGCTACACCATCAAGGTCACCAACCCCGTCGGCGAGGACGTGGCTTCCATCTTCCTGCAAGTTGTAGGTGAGCAGAGAAAGCCGAGGTGGCTGGGCCAAGAGGGGCCACCTGACTCTCCTGCCCCCTGCAGATGTCCCAGACCCCCCGGAGGCTGTGCGCATCACCTCGGTTGGAGAGGATTGGGCCATCCTTGTCTGGGAGCCACCAATGTACGATGGGGGGAAGCCAGTCACCGGTGAGTGCCTCTGTCCTCATGACCTCTGACCTTCCCTCTTCTCCTCTCTGCTTGGAGCCTCCAGGGTACCTCGTAGAGCGGAAGAAGAAGGGCTCTCAGCGCTGGATGAAGCTGAACTTTGAGGTCTTCACAGAGACCACCTATGAGTCCACCAAGATGATCGAGGGCATCCTCTATGAGATGCGTGTCTTCGCCGTCAATGCTATAGGGGTCTCCCAGCCCAGCATGAACACCAAGCCTTTTATGCCTATTGGTAATGTCCTCCCTCACTTTTATGCCTATTGGCCCCCATATCCTCTTTTTCTGGATGCTTGCAGCACCCACGAGTGAACCCCTGCACCTGATAGTGGAGGATGTGACAGACACCACCACCACACTCAAGTGGAGGCCTCCGAACAGGATCGGGGCAGGTGGCATCGATGGGTACCTGGTGGAGTACTGCCTGGAAGGCTGTGAGTGACCCTGGCAGGGCTGGTGGGGGTGGACGAGATCCGCCAGCAGGGCCTCTCTCTCCAGCCGAGGAATGGGTCCCTGCCAACACCGAGCCCGTGGAGCGCTGTGGCTTCACCGTCAAGAATCTCCCGACCGGAGCCAGAATCCTCTTCCGAGTAGTTGGGGTCAACATCGCGGGGCGCAGCGAGCCGGCCACCCTGGCCCAGCCGGTCACCATCAGGGAGATTGCGGGTGCGTGGCCCCTGACCCTGCGCTCCGAAAGAGCTGAGCCCCCTCCCTGTGTTTGCGCCCTCAGAGCCACCCAAGATCCGGCTTCCCCGCCATCTCCGCCAGACCTACATCCGCAAAGTGGGCGAGCAGCTCAACCTTGTCGTCCCCTTCCAGGTCAGGGGAGCGGGGTCACGGGCCGGGGGTCCTGACCCCACCCCGCCCCGCCCTCTCCCCGCAGGGAAAGCCCCGGCCCCAGGTGGTGTGGACCAAGGGCGGGGCCCCGCTGGACACCTCCCGCGTGCACGTGCGGACCAGCGACTTCGACACCGTGTTCTTCGTGCGCCAGGCGGCCCGCTCCGACTCCGGGGAGTACGAGCTGAGCGTGCAGATCGAGAACATGAAGGACACCGCCACCATCCGCATCCGCGTTGTGGGTGCGCGCGCTGGGGAGGGCCCCTGGAGGCCGTGGACTGACTTGTCACACTTCCCCATTTCCAGAAAAGGCTGGGCCCCCCATAAACGTGATGGTGAAGGAGGTGTGGGGCACGAACGCGCTGGTGGAGTGGCAGGCCCCCAAAGATGATGGGAACAGTGAGATCATGGGGTATTTCGTCCAGAAAGCAGACAAAAAAACCATGGTGAGAGAGCAGAGGGGGAGATGGGGAAGAGCACCCGCCTGGTCCCTCCCTGTCCCCACACTAGGAGTGGTTCAACGTCTATGAACGTAACAGGCACACTAGCTGTACTGTGTCCGACCTTATCGTGGGCAATGAATACTATTTCCGAGTTTACACCGAGAACATCTGTGGGCTCAGTGACTCACCTGGTGTCTCCAAGAACACGGCCCGCATCCTCAAGACAGGTACAGCCATCCTGCCCCACAGCCCAGGCCCAAGTCGCCTTACGGGTGCATCCTCTCTCCCCAGGAATCACCTTCAAACCGTTCGAGTATAAGGAGCATGACTTCCGGATGGCTCCCAAGTTCCTGACACCTCTCATAGACCGCGTGGTCGTGGCTGGGTACTCGGCAGCCCTCAACTGTGCTGTCAGAGGCCACCCGAAGGTGCCAGGGCAGGGACCCAGATCTGCGTGTGTAAGTTGGCCTCCTCTCCCTTGACTCTCAACAGCCGAAGGTGGTCTGGATGAAGAACAAGATGGAAATCCGTGAAGATCCCAAGTTCCTGATAACCAATTACCAAGGAGTCCTGACGCTGAACATCCGTCGCCCCTCGCCCTTCGACGCTGGGACTTACACCTGCCGGGCCGTCAACGAGCTGGGCGAGGCGCTGGCTGAGTGCAAGCTGGAGGTCCGAGGTGAGGGCGTGGCCATCCCCAACACTGGCTGACCTGGCTCACCCGCTTTCTCGTTTTCCTGCAGTGCCGCAGTGAGACCTGTCCCCTACCTGCCAAGACAATTGGTGGTGGAGTCCTGACCCCAATCCCCAACCTCCCAGGACTGTGTTCTTTCTGGAGTTTTCGCTGAGAACAAAACAGTGTTGTCTGGACCCTGGAGTGTCTGTCCTTCTTGACTCCGTAG